CTCTCAGCCACACATTTACACATAATTTTTGGACTATTTCTTTGTGTACTTAATATTCATCCATTTTTATTGGTAGTGCCATTTTTTAAAATGTCAACCTTAATTTCTGATTTCAGCCTTCTTTGCTTCCATGTCCAAATAATAATGATAATTATATATATTCTTAATATTTTTAAGCAATCGACTTTTGTGGATCTATTAACATTTTATTTATGCTGGGTAAAAGAAATTTTAGTTCTGCTTATTCTCACATTGTATTCACACAAGAACCCTTTAGTAAAGAACTTCACACTTACAGTTCTTTGGCTAGTCTGCACCTCACAGCAGTCCACTTATTAGGCAAATATATCATTTAATCAATTATTTCTCTTTGTTCAAACATCAGTTATAAAGAACTTGCAATTTAGGTATTTATTCTGTTTCAGTTTTGAAACTGAAGAAAATCCCCTTTTCAATGATTTATACTTAAAGATAGTAAAAAGAAAGTTTAAAACAATTTACTTCAATGCTTTCTCAAAATAAAAACATTATTTTGATGAAACATTATTTTCAGTCTAAGTTCCAATTGATCCACAGGTTCAGTCCACAGGTTAATTTAGTCCAAAGATCACTATGGCAAAATGGGCCTGAGCCACACAATAGATTCTGGCAGGTAATCTCTTGTGTGGCAGCTCATCCATACTTAAGTCAGCTCCCATAGCTACACAATTTGCAGGGCCCAATTCCAGACACAAACGTGGGGCCCTGGTTCAACACTTACTGAGAGAAAATGTAGCGTCCTTCTGTTCTGGGGGCCGGGTAATAGCACAGGTTGCAGGCCCATGAGGCCAGCCCCAACTATCAGATTGTGTATTTACAATGTCAGTCTAACCGTTGCTGAAAAATACTTAGCTCTGTTGTAATCAGATTTAATTTCTCAAGAGGCAAAGTACACTCAACAGTTTGCTTAAATCAGAGAGACCAAAAGGAAAGATTTGCTGTAAATTATCAACTAGCAAATCTTAGTCAGTTCAACTTAATTTTTATTGAGGGAAGAAGGGAGAAAACAGAAAACTGATGGAGTTCCCACTGCGTGTCGGCCACTGGAGATTTCAAAGGTTTCTTGTTTAACTCAAGCTACCAAGTAGGTGACGTGGATAGTCTTGGGACAGAGGATCCCATTTGTAAACCATTGGTGTTTTTTTCAGAATCGCCTACCATTTGGTGCAAGCAAAAAGCAATCAGCAATTGGACAGGTAAACTTGTTTTATTGTTTATATGTTACTCTTGGAAATTAATGAGATTACTCTTTACTAATAGGAAAAGAATGGCATTGAAGCAGATTTCCAGCAACAAGTGCTTTGGGGGATTGCAGAAAGTTTTTGAACATGACAGGTAACTATTAAGAAGATATAATTTTAGATACCTAATATTTTGTTGTTGTTTTTGTTAAAACTAGTGTTGAACTAAACTGCAAAATGAAATTTGCTGTCTACTTACCACCAAAGGCAGAAACAGGAAAGTGCCCTGCACTGTATTGGCTCTCAGGTAAGTATTATGCATTTGAGTTTTATAAAGTCGTGTGCCCAATAACAATATTTTTTATCTTCAGGTTTAACTTGCACAGAGCAAAATTTTATATCAAAATCTGGTTATCATCAGTCTGCTTCAGAACATGGTCTTGTTGTCATTGCTCCAGATACCAGCCCTCGTAAGTGTTTGTGGTCTAGATATCCTTTGTAAGCAGATGAAACCACAAGATTGTTTCTTGATAGGTGGCTGCAATATTAAAGGTGAAGATGAGAGCTGGGACTTTGGCACTGGTGCTGGATTTTATGTTGATGCCACTGAAGATCCTTGGAAAACCAACTACAGAATGTACTCTTATGTCACAGAGGAGGTAATTTAATTTGTATTGTAATTATTAATTGATATCTTTTGTCACACTATTAAATTTTTTCTAGCTTCCCCAACTCATAAATGCCAATTTTCCAGTGGATCCCCAAAGGATGTCTATTTTTGGCCACTCCATGGGAGGTCATGGAGCTCTGATCTGTGCTTTGAAAAATCCTGGAAAATACAAAGTAAGATTATCTAAACTTCTAGTGATAAATATAACTTGTTTTTAAATTTCTTTTGTTTCTGAAGTCTGTGTCAGCATTTGCTCCAATTTGCAACCCTGTACTCTGTCCCTGGGGCAAAAAAGCCTTTAGTGGATATTTGGGAACAGATCAAAGTAAATGGAAGGTAGGTACTGAATGGCTGTCTTAATACTCATTTTTATTTTTCAATGTTACTTCTCTTTTTACAGGCTTATGATGCTACCCACCTTGTGAAATCCTATCCAGGATCTCAGCTGGACATACTAATTGATCAAGGGAAAGATGACCAGTTTCTTTTAGATGGACAGTTACTCCCTGATAACTTCATAGCTGCCTGTACAGAAAAGAAAATCCCCGTTGTTTTTCGATTGCAAGAGGCAAGTATTAGGAAACTTTAGCTTGATCTAGAGATAAATGTCTTATCATCTCTTTATCTTCTAGGGTTATGATCATAGCTACTACTTCATTGCAACCTTTATTACTGACCACATCAGACATCATGCTAAATACCTGAATGCATGAAAAAACTCCAAATAAGAGAATCTCTTCAGGATTATAAAAGTTGTAAAATGCAACTGTATTGCTGAGCAAAAAAAAAAAAAATTCAAAACATTGGATTTTATAGTGCTAAAAGGGCTTTATTCTATAGTTGAATCACCTCTGAATAAAGATATAAAACCTACTTCTGATTTTAAAAGTTATTTTACAAGTGTT